CACTTAAGCTGGTGCACAGCAAAGACGCAACAAGTAAGCTGTTTGGATGACTATTATCCCGTAAGTTCCTCCTGGATTCCTCCTTAAGTCCTACCATGATTGCTAAGTTATTTGACTTATCTAAGCCCCTCTCGGGTCCACTAAGACCCACTTCCAAAACTCCACCCAATTTTTCCTTTAAAGAAGCCACATCCTTTCTAAGACTCTCCACTGGACTCCCGTCACCTTCTCAGGCCTTCTCTACGAAGTCTATTCCCATCCCCTGCAAGTCCTTTCCACATTCATTATAAAGACCTGATAGTTGCATTAAACCCCTCCAAATTACACCCTTAAACTCCACCCCCCTCACTAGGCCTACCTACTTCTCTAAGCCACACCCCAGACAAACTCCATCCCTTCTACTCTAAACTCCTCCCTCCTGCTTCCTGGGCTCCCTTTACCCAACCAGCCTCAATGAGTTTCCTTCCACCCCTCAATCCAGGGCCTACCCACCATTCCTTCTGAGCCACGCCCCTTTATCAAACCCCACCTCTTTGCCTAAGACCCTCCCATTTTCTATCCAGACTCTCCCTCCTCCACGCCCCTCCCACTTCCACTCTAAGCTCCGCCCAACTCAGGCTCCTCCCAGCCCTTGCTCCGCCCCAGCAGCCACTAGGCCCCGCCTCCTCCTCCACCCCGCAGCCTGAGGAGCGGGCCCCCCCACTTGCCCAGTCTGCTCCAGGCCCCAGGCCCCGAGAGCCGGCCTTTTGTGCCCCTCCCCCTGCCCCTAAAAGGTGCAGCCCTGGGCGCCCGGTTGGGGGGCAGGTCGGGCAGGCCCCGGGGCCAGGCGAGTCCACCTCGCTCGTACGGAGCGTTGGTCCTGGAGACCCGGGGCGGCCCCGGGAGGCCGGGGAAGTCCGTCGGCTTTCCTCTTTAATTACTTACACCTCCCTCTGGGCGCCGACATTTTGGGCAGCGGGGGCAGCGTCACTTCCACCCGGGGGGCCCCTCGACTTCCGCCTCAGCTCCCTTCCCCCGCCGTACTCCCCCTTTCTCCCGCCCTCTTGGCTCCCCTTCCTCATCCCCGCCCTTCTCCCTCTTTCCCTTTCCTTTCCCAGCCCTGGAGGTTGAAGAAGCCAGGCCCGCGCCATCTTGGGTGAGGGCAGCGGGAAGGGGCGGGGCTTAGGGACACCCACGGCGCCATACAGACTAAGGGCAAGGAGCTGAGAGCGAGGGGGCTTCTCCGTGGCGACACTAGGCGATGCTAACGTAAATGAGAGCAGATACTATTTCTTTTTCACAGCCTCGGACTCCTCCGATTAGGATGTACAGTTGGACTAGGGAAAAAAAAAGAAAGCGAAGTGCGCCAACTGCAATACAGAGCTGGAAAAGACCGGCACCATCTTATCCACTTAGCACTCCATGGGCTTCGAAGCCTGTCCGGTGCCATGTTAATTACGGGCACTGGGCAGCCATTTTCCCGCTCCTCATCATTCGGTATCTGTCTTTGGGTCACCCGACTGTGGGCTTTGTGAGAGGAAAGGCGTTTCGAGGTGGTTGGGGATGTGGTGCTGGGTTATTTCCCTGAGCACTGACTCTGCCCCTCTCTCCTCTTAGCTGGCTCCAGTGCCCAGACCCAAGCCCCCCACTGCTCAATGGACACCCCCAGCCCAGACCCGTTGCCTTCGCCTTTGCCCGGGGAGGAAGAGAAACCTCTGGCCTTATCTCCTCCTGTTCCCCGGGGCCGCCGAGGCCGTCGTCCTGGGGGAGCCACCTCCTCAAATCGGACACTCAAGGCCTCCCTCCCTCGCAAGCGGGGCCGCCCCCCCAAGTCAGGGCAGGAGCCCCCACTGGTGCAGGTGCAGGGGGTGACAGCCCCAGTAGGCAGCAGTGGCGGGAGCGACCTCCTCCTGATCGATGATCAGGGTGTGCCCTATACGGTCTCTGAAGGTTCAGCGGCTGGGCCTGAGGGCTCTGGCCCCAGGAAGGCCCCACACTTCTGCCCGGTGTGCCTGCGGGCCTTCCCCTACCTCTCCGACCTGGAGCGCCACAGCATCTCGCACTCAGAGCTGAAGCCGCACCAGTGCAAGGTTTGCGGCAAGACCTTCAAGCGCTCCAGCCACCTGCGGCGGCACTGCAACATCCATGCCGGCCTGCGGCCCTTCCGCTGCCCGCTGTGCCCCCGCCGCTTCCGCGAGGCGGGCGAGCTGGCGCACCACCACCGCGTGCACTCGGGGGAGCGCCCGTACCAGTGCCCCATCTGCCGGCTGCGCTTTACAGAGGCCAACACGCTCCGGCGCCATGCGAAGCGCAAGCACCCGGAGGCCATGGGGGTACCCCTGTGTGCACCAGATCCAGGGTCTGAACCGCCGTGGGACGAGGAGGGCATCCCGGCCACAGCAGGGGCCGAGGAGGAGGAGGAGACAGAGGGGAAAGGGGAGCCGGCCTGACCCACACCCCCGGCCATCGCTCCCTGGGCCAGGTTTAGAGCAGGGAGTTTGGCTGGTGCTGGGCCTGAGCCAGGGGGCCGGGACACCCTTGTTTCCGGTGGTCTTCCCGTTGTGGGAGCAGGTGGAGGGTGGAGACCTAAACTTTGGGGTCCAGCTGCCTTCAGCCCCCCTCCCCCAGACTAACAGACCCTTGGAGGCAGGGGCTGTGGAAATAAATCTCTGCCTGCTGGCTGCCTGTGTGTGTTCCGTGCCGGGATGCCATC